ATAAATCACGATAGCATCTATGTACACATGAAAAATAGTTCTGTCTTTCTGAGTCGCAGCGTTCATTCAGCCTACAGATGATGTTTGGGTGCGTGTGATTTCCAGCTCCTCTGCACCCCTCAAGGTCAGCGACCCACCAGGTCGCAACCCTTGGACTGGAAGTTCTCTGAGGCAGGAGGACCACAGAGTCCTGGAGTGCCAGGACAGGAAGGAACCTCAGGAGGCACTTCAGCCACTCCCACTGGAAAGGTTGTCTGCCCTCTGTGAGGACCCCCTTGTTGGGGACCCCAATTTAGTGAAGCAAGGGAGTTGGCATCCCACGTAGGCACATACCTGCCATAGGCTGTCACTTCAGGGGCCTGGATCAAAGCCTGCAAACTGATTCCTTACGGTCCCTTACCAGGTGGTCTAGGCCTGGCATCCCTCAGTGGGAATGGCATGTGATGACTGCATCACTCTGGGCAGAAGTAGCTGATACCCCATAGGAGACAGAAGAAGCAAGATCCAGTCTTCCATGGCTTGTGGGCCCAGAGCTCAGGGTTTTCTTGGCTCATTTCCCCCCAGGTCCACACCAGACATCTTTTTTCTCTTTCTCCTTGGCAGGAGGGAGTAGGGAAAGGAAGTAGATGGGCAAAGAATGTCAATGATGAGGGATAAGGGAATGGGGAGGGCATTCCCTTTAAAGCAGTCCAGATCTGGGGTCCCTGGGTCCAAGGATGGGCCCGGGGGCCTGAGGACACCCTGCAATTATAGCCGATTTTGCACTTGTGGGCATTTTCCTGGAGAGAACATCTATACCTTTCACTGGATTCTCAGAGCAGTCCCTGAGTCAAAAAACATTCAGAACCCCTGGCCTAGAATTTGGACTTTTTCCTGACTCAGGCTTCCCACTCTCCTGTTACTCAGAACCAGTGAACTGTTACAGTGTTAGTCAAAGCCTGCAATGTGAAATATCAAATGCTCATTACCCACGACGATGGGAAACTAAGTAGTTGCCAGGAACATGGTCTGATCACAGACGCAGCCTCCTTTGTTCTCCTGTGCAGGGCCCGGGATGGTGCTCTCCCTGACGGGGCTCATTGCCTTCTCCTTCCTGCAAGCCACCCTTGCCCTGAACCCCGAGGACCCCAACGTGTGCAGCCACTGGGAGAGGTAAGGTGTGGGCCTCAGATGGCCAGGCACTCATCATGGCTCCTATCTCCCATCTGGTTCTCAGCTATGCTGTGACTGTCCAGGAATCGTATGCACACCCCTTCGATCAGATCTATTACACACGATGCACAGACATCCTCAACTGGTTCAAGTGCACCAGGCACCGGTGAGTACCTCTCTCAGATGATGGGGCAGGGAACTTTCAAGTGGCTTTCTCCCTTGTGCCTTAGGATCAGTTATAAGACGGCGTATCGGAGAGGCCTCCGGACCATGTACCGGCGGAGGTCCCAGTGCTGCCCTGGCTACTATGAGAGCGGAGACTTCTGCATACGTATGTAGGGGCTGCTGCTGTTCTGCCCTCAGGGTTCTTCCTCCCTCTCCCCATGTCCCCTCAGCCCTGTGTACGGAGGAGTGTGTGCACGGCCGCTGCGTTTCCCCGGACACCTGCCACTGCGAGCCTGGCTGGGGAGGGCCCGACTGCTCCAGCGGTGAGTCTGGGGTTTGGGGGTCAGGAGGCACCCTCCTGATCCCTGACTGTCCCGTCTCTTGCAGGCTGCGACAGCGACCACTGGGGGCCCCACTGCAGCAACCGGTGCCAGTGCCAGAACGGCGCCCTGTGTAACCCCATCACAGGCGCCTGCGTGTGCGCCGCCGGCTTCCGTGGATGGCGCTGCGAGGAGCTCTGCGCACCTGGCACCCACGGCAAGGGATGCCAGCTGCCGTGCCAGTGCCGACACGGTGCCAGCTGCGACCCCCGCGCCGGCGAGTGCCTCTGCGCACCTGGCTACACCGGCGTCTAGTGAGTCATGCGGCAGGACCTGGAGGGGCGGGGCTGTGTCTAACACCTCTGCTTCTCCATGCAGCTGCGAGGAGCTGTGCCCTCCTGGGAGCCATGGAGCTCACTGTGAGCTGCGCTGCCCCTGTCAGAATGGGGGCACCTGCCACCACATCACTGGCGAGTGTGCCTGCCCCCCAGGCTGGACGGTAAGTGGGCCCAAAGGATCTGGGTGGGGCACCCGCCATGCATGTCTTCCCACCTTTCTTTTAGGGAGCAGTGTGTGCCCAGCCCTGCCCACCAGGGACATTTGGCCAGAACTGCAGCCAGGATTGTCCTTGCCACCATGGAGGGCAGTGTGACCACGTGACTGGACAGTGCCACTGTACAGCTGGATACATGGGGGACAGGTAAGGATAGTGTTAACTGTTATCTTTGCTGTCACAGCCTCAGCCCCACTCTGCTCTCCCACAGGTGCCAAGAGGAGTGCCCCTTCGGGTCCTTCGGCTTCCAGTGCTCACAGCACTGTGACTGCCACAATGGGGGGCAGTGTTCACCCACCACGGGTGCCTGCGAGTGTGAGCCTGGCTACAAGGGCCCACGCTGCCAGGAGCGACTGTGCCCGGAGGGCCTGCATGGCCCAGGCTGCACCCTGCCCTGCCCCTGTGACGCTGACAACACCATCAGGTATGAGCTGGGAATGGGCGAGCCCGGGACAAGCTGTCTTCTCACCCTTCTCTCATCTGTGCAGCTGCCACCCAGTAACTGGAGCTTGTACCTGCCAGCCAGGCTGGTCTGGTCACCACTGCAATGAATCCTGCCCTGTTGGCTACTATGGCGATGGCTGCCAGCTGCCTTGCACCTGTCAGAATGGCGCCGACTGCCACAGCATCACTGGGGGCTGCACTTGTGCTCCGGGCTTCATGGTAAGATGGGAGGGGCCTCCCGTGGCCTTCCTTTTGATCCAAAATTCACCCCCTCCCTTTCCAGGGAGAGGTCTGTGCCGTTTCCTGTGCAGCAGGGACCTATGGCCCCAACTGCTCGTCCATCTGTAGCTGTAACAATGGTGGCACCTGCTCCCCAGTAGATGGCTCCTGTACCTGCAAGGAAGGTAATGTGCCCTCTCTCCCAAGCCCATCCCTGGGAGAAGTGACAGTCCCTTTCCCTCCCCTCAGGGTGGCAGGGCCTGGACTGCACCCTGCCATGTCCCAGTGGGACGTGGGGCCTGAACTGCAACGAGAGCTGCACCTGTGCCAATGGGGCAGCCTGCAGCCCCATAGACGGCTCCTGCTCCTGCACTCCTGGCTGGCTGGGAGACACCTGTGAGCTGCCTTGCCCGGTGAGTGCCAGGGTGGGGAGGGACAGGTTGGGTGATCATTTTTCTCTCCCTGTCTTCTCCACAGGATGGCACATTTGGGCTGAACTGCAGTGAACACTGTGACTGCAGCCATGCTGATGGATGTGACCCCGTCACAGGCCACTGCTGCTGCCTGGCCGGATGGACAGGTAACCTTCCCTTGCTGTGCCACCACCCAGGTACCACTGACCCGAGTCTGCCTCTGGCCCACAGGCATCCGCTGTGACAGCACGTGTCCACCTGGCCGCTGGGGCCCCAACTGCTCTGTCTCCTGCAGCTGTGAGAATGGAGGCTCCTGCTCCCCAGAGGATGGGAGCTGCGAGTGTGCCCCTGGCTTCCGAGGACCCTTATGCCAGAGAAGTAAGGCTAATCCCCTGACCCCGAAGAGCTCAGCTGCTGACCACCATCTTCCCTTCACCCTCAGTCTGCCCCCCTGGGTTCTATGGCCACGGCTGCGCCCAGCCATGCCCCCTCTGCGTGCACAGCAGCAGGCCCTGCCACCACATCAGCGGCATCTGTGAGTGCCTCCCAGGATTCTCTGGAGCTCTCTGCAACCAAGGTACTGTCTCCAGTGGGAAGGTACTGGGTGGGAGGATGGGTGCCAGGCTGCCCTGTGCCCACAGTGTGTGCTGGAGGATACTTTGGGCAGGACTGTGCCCAGCTCTGCTCCTGTGCCAACAACGGGACCTGCAGCCCTATCGATGGCTCCTGCCAGTGCTTTCCTGGATGGATTGGCAAGGACTGCTCACAGGGTAAGCTGCTGCCACCTGGGAATGCCCCTACCCCCTCACCCTCTGCATTTCACCGACATCCCAGCTTGCCCACCCGGGTTCTGGGGCCCCGCCTGCTTCCACGCATGCAGCTGCCACAACGGGGCGAGCTGCAGCGCCGAGGACGGGGCCTGCCACTGCACCCCTGGCTGGACTGGACTCTTCTGCACACAGCGTAAGCCCCACCTCCTGGCCTCCCAGCCACTTAACTCTCGTGACTGGAAATCCTGTTTCTCTAGGCTGCCCAGCAGCATTTTTTGGGAAGGACTGTGGGCGCGTATGCCAGTGTCAGAATGGCGCCAGCTGTGACCACATCAGTGGCAAGTGCACCTGCCGCACAGGCTTCACCGGGCAACACTGTGAGCAGAGTAAGCTGCCCTGACCCCTGATCCTGGGTGATGGTCCTCTACCCTAACTCTTTGTGCCACACAGGATGTGCCCCAGGAACCTTTGGCTATGGGTGTCAGCAGCTATGTGAGTGCATGAACAACTCCACCTGTGACCATGTCACCGGCACCTGTTACTGCAGCCCTGGCTTCAAAGGAATCAGGTGTGACCAAGGTAATACACACGTGGCAGAGCCCCGGGGTCTGGCCCCAGGCTCAGGCCCTCCCTCTGCCCGCAGCTGCCCTCATGATGGAGGAGCTGAATCCCTACACCAAGATCAGCCCAGCACTGGGTGCAGAGCGGCACTCGGTGGGTGCTGTCACAGGCATCATGCTCCTGTTATTCCTCATTGTGGTGCTGCTGGGCCTATTTGCCTGGCATCGGCGGCGGCAGAAAGAGAAGGGCCGAGACCTGGCTCCCCGTGTCTCCTACACACCTGCCATGAGGATGACCAGCACCGACTACTCCCTCTCAGGTAAGGGCCATGCTCCTGGCCTCCCTCCTCTTTGATGGTATGTGGCACCTTGTTCTCTTCCCAGATTTGTCTCAAAGTAGCAGCCATGCCCACTGCTTTTCCAATTCCAGCTACCACGCACTGGCATGTGGGGGGCCTGCCACCAGCCAGGCCAGCACTCTGGACAGGAACAGCCCCACCAAGGTACCGGGCCCCTGATTCCCCAGCCCCCACTCGATATTAACTGGCTCTCCTACTCTCCAAACAGCTCAGTAACAAGTCCCTTGACAGAGACACAGCAGGCTGGACCCCCTACAGCTATGTGAACGTGTTAGGTCAGTAGTGGTGTGAGTCTGGTCCCCACCATTAATGGCTCCTCCCTGTCATTCCTCTCACTAGACTCCCATTTCCAGATCAGTGCCCTGGAGGCCAGGTACCCGCCCGAGGACTTCTACATTGAACTTAGACACCTCAGCCGCCCCGCTGAGCCACACTCACCAGGTCAGACCCCAGCCCTACCCTCCACCCCCTCAATTTTCTTTCCTTACATGTTATTTTTACACAGGTGCTTGTGGAATGGATAGACGTCAGAACACATACATTATGGACAAAGGCTTCAAAGGTAGAGTATCCAATCCTGCTGTCTTATTACAGGCTTGTCCTAAGAAATGTCTCTTGCCTTGCAGATTACATGAAAGAATCCGTGTGCAGTTCTAGTACTTGTTCCTTGAATAGCAGTGAAAACCCTTACGCCACAATTAAGGACCCACCCATCCTCACCTGCAAGCTTCCAGAAAGCAGCTATGTAGAAATGAAGTCGCCTGTGCACATGGGGTCTCCGTACACAGATGTGCCATCCTTGTCGACATCTAATAAAAATATATATGAAGTTGGTAGGTGTCTCAAATAAGTAACTTAGTGAAATCAGGGCAATAGTGCAGCATTTGAAGTAAAAGCAAGCCCTCTCCACTCACCCCACCTTGACCACACATCCTTCTTTTGTTGCTTTTAAAGGCATCTCTAAGGTGAACTGTCTTTCCTAGGACTACCCTCCTAGCTAATGCAGGAAGTCAAATTATTGTACCAACTCTGCTTTAAAAAACACCAGGACTAATATGAAACAAATACTGGGGGTGGGAAATGGGCACATGCACGTGCACGCGCGCACACACACACACAGATTGTTGATACAAATCTCATTTTAAAAAAGAAAGCAATCAGAGACATCAACAAGTCTCTAAATCACCTTCTACCTTCTCCCAGTTTATGTCCCTGGGCTCACTGGTAAGACTCCTACCTCTAGGATATTTTAAATCCTTTGGTGTTGATGAGAGGCTTGGATGTTGACAGCACATTCACTTAGTTTTCCATCTCCTGAGCAAGCCTCAGTCCTAACCCTCATGTATTTGCCATAGATTTATAAATCCCTGGCTCCTTTCCCCAAGTTAAGTAGAACTCTCTTCCTCTCCAACAAGGCAACCAAAGCTAATCTGTTCTCTGAACTCATTTTTCACTATATTTCTTAGAGCCCACAGTCAGTGTGGTCCAAGAAGGTTGCGGTCATAACTCCAGCTATATCCAGAATGCATACGACCTACCTAGGAACAGCCATATTCCTGGTCATTATGACCTCCTCCCAGTAAGACAGAGCCCTGCCAATGGGCCGTCCCAGGACAAGCAATCTTAAGAGGGATAAGCTTCTCTCTTGCAGTGTGCTCTACTGAATATTCTGACTCTGAAAGAAGACAGTCCCTTGACTTGAAGTAATGGTACAGACTGGCTCCAGCTGCATGTTAGTTATTACGTTCACCTGGAACTAAAGAAGAGCGTCCAGGTGGGACTGGGATAATTGTTCAAGGAATTGTGTTCTCAAAGGCAAATCCTATCACCCACTCAGCCCCAAATGCCCTGGATTATATGATTTTTAAAACATTTTAAGATACAGCTACTCATCAACATCAGCTAAATATAGCTGATATATATATATATATTTATCTGAAACGTGATATTTTAAAAACATGTAGGTTTAACAAACCTTCCTAGGACAAAAAGGAGACTGGGGAGGGAAGAGGATTACTTTAAAGCACCTGAAACGTATATGTACTTTTGGTTGCTGTTACCATCAACATCTGTTTTATTACCGAAGACAATTAGTACACAGACATGAACTGTTCTTAAACAGAACAGTCTTAAAATGTCTGTACATATCTGTCTGGTCCATCAAATTACAACAGCCAAGATTACAGAATCTATATAGTCTAATGCTGACAACTTCTATTTTAAAAAACAAGACTTTACTTTCTTCTGCCCCCTAAGTGATAGGTTTAAACACACAGAGACACACACACACGTTTCCAAAGTGCAGCAGTGTCTCTTTCAGTCTACAATAAGATTCCTAGGGCAGCTTTATCAAATTTTGCCAATTCAAAGTTCAAGGACATTACAAGTTAGTCCTGGCTTTGTCATATCTACTTAGTCCATCCGACACCTGAATCATTCCATGTAAAACAGAGCTCTAAGATGATCCTTTAAGCAAGCAGTCATAGACTGGTCGGGATTAAGTAAAAGACGGCTAGTTGGCCTCCTCATTTTATTTGGTCAGCATCCCTTGACTCAAGAGTACTTGCTTTCAAGTTCTTCATAAATCTTGAGATTGACGTAGTATGAAACCTAAAAGTATACAGGAAATTGGACAAATGTGGATACAGCAAGTTTACACTGCTTAAAGTACATTATGCTTTTTAATGGAACTAAATGATCAAAAAAAGAATGGACTGTAACCAGTTGCTGTAACGTGATGTAAAAACGTTACTGTAAACAGCATGAGGATATGAAGTCCTTCCACCTTCTATCTTAAAACTACTACTTACTGAGCTAGCCCAATATGCATTACAATGAGCTAATGCTCCAGATCCCAGTATTCAGATGTGTCTATACCTTCCACTATGAACACAGATAAACTGAGGCTCAGATAAGTCCAAATGAAATGAAATCAACTCCCAAGCCCTAAAGAGAACCTTCTCACAAGAATTAAAAACAAAAAGGGCAAACCTAGGAAGCTAACGGCTACTCCTGTACCACTCTATTCACTGGTACAGTCCAGCCAGTAAAAAACACTTCCAAAAAGATACACAGAAGAGGAACTAAATGACTGCGAAGCTGGAATACTGCTACAGGAAGTATGAGAGTTCTGAAACCCTTGATAGAAACTGGAAGCCTGCCATGGAACACAATACTTTGGGCAATAATCAGAAAAAGCAAAAAAATAAATAAATGAGTACATCTCCCCTTCCCACATCACTCAAGGCATAAGCAGATTTTACTGTTAGAGGAAAATATGTAATACTTACATGAATGTTGCATGTGTGCATGGGAGCAACTGAGTAGCAATAGTAAATTTACTTTCCAAAAAAGCCTTATTAAAATATAAATATTAGAAAATTACTTTGGAGACCCAAGTAAATATTTCTCATACATATGTAGAAAGAAATATAGGTAAGCAGCTTACCTCAGTATTTCAGGGCAGCAAGTGTTTGTGAAGCAAGGATGAGCAGCATGAAGATGTCAGATCAGCAAGGAGAAACTTCAACTCAATCCCAGGTTTTCTCTTCTTCCCTTATCCTGCATGTACAATAACTGCTGCCTGGCAAACTGCAAACAAGCAGCATCACTCAAGTTTGAAGTTTCGCCGCTTTTGTCAACTATCCTCTGGGCAAAGGTATTCAGCAAGAGGTGGAATGGCTAGACACTGAATCAAGAGATTTCAGTGTTACTCTGGTCAAGTTAGTCGCCCTCTCTGGGCTCCCTTTTTTCCTATGCATAAAAAGGGGAGAAGCAGAGAGTGGGAAGACAGCTCTACTAACCCTTCAGCTCTAGCAGTCCATGACTTTTTAAGGAAATGTAATACAAGTCAAACCAGGCAATACAGAGGAGAAGGGAAAGGCAGAGGGTGTGATTATGGTGACAATAGCTGCCTTCCCCTATCGAACAGTTATCAGTAAAAGACATTTCAATCTTACAAAGCAACTGTTAGAAACTTCTGTCTAACACCATCACAAATAGGTTCATGGTCAGCCTAAACATGTATACTGTGCATTTTATGGGTGACTTTGAAAGATCTGTTCAATTATTTTTCAGAAACTAAATTTTCAAAAAATTAATATGTGTACAATTAAAATGAATGAAAGAAAAACCATTATTGTACAGAGGTATTAATGAGACTATGAAACGGCAATACTTTTTTAAATCACAGATTTGTAATATATGTTCACTGTGCAGAGGGATTGTACCTTGTACAAAATAAAACAAATTTCTCAAACTAATTTAACAAGAATGCCTACTGTTGTGTTGCAAA